CACCGCGCCCGACCATTTTATTTTCAATCAGATGTCTTTATCATCACATAGCTGAAAATAAAATAACCAAATAAAACACAATGATCGAAAAAGATAAAACACTAATTAGCATAATCAGTGTTCTTTTTCCACTACCTCTTAAATGGTTGTACATAAAAAGGCTCACACACAAAAATACACACACATACATTCACTTACACCTCGTGAGTGGAAGAAAACTACCGGGGGAAAAAAAACGTAGAGATGAGAGATTAGATGAGGGAAACAGCAGTGCAAGCAGTTGGGCTTGAAAATTCATTCATTCAACAAATATTTTGAAGCCCCTATTTTAAGTCAGTTGTTTTTCCAGCTGGTGGGCAAAGGATAATGAACAAGTCAGACTCTGTGCCCTCAAAGAACTTAGAGTTTTAAACGACTCGAATGGGGAAAGAAAGTAAAAAATAGGGCAAAAGACGCCGATTTTATCATGAATAAAATTTCACATTTCTTCAACAGGAAAATGATACTAATTCATTTATTTTATATATACATTCTCTCAAGAGGTTATTTTTGTCTCAAATAGATAGAAACCAGGACAGGGATCCTTGAAAAGCAGCCACTGACAATCCTCAAGTAACTTCCTTCCTCTGCTTCACTTTCTCCTACTGCTCAAGGGGGTGTTACACTTTGACGACTGACTAAACCTCGAGGGCCAGAAACAAACCAAAGCAAAATTCTGCCTCCAAGGTGAGTAATGGAGGGGCGGATTCTAGATTCTCTAACCTCCTTTAGCCTTCCTTTGAGGCAGTGACAGAGCGATTACTAAGCCTACGGTTCCCAAACGACTCAGGTGAACCTGATTTACAGGAAAGGCGGGCTGTAGCTAGGGATGGAGACAGTACCTATCAGCAAGCGGCTCCACAGCTCGGTTCTCTATCTATTCTGAAGACATGCGGGGCCACTCACTGCTCCTGATAGTCCTCTACCTCCCACAGACCCCACCCACTACGACACGGAAAACTGGATTACCCAAATACCTGCCTCTGAGTCTGGGGACGCAGGCAAGCACAAAGACAAGGGGGATGGAGCTTCTACACAGGGCCCCAGCGCTGTCGCTGTGGCTGCTGCTGCCGCTACGGCTTAGTGCACCAGACGCTGCATTTCAGGTGCTCCTACAAAAGAGGCCACTCCTGGAACGCCGGGAGCTCAGACGCTGCCCTTTGCTCGCGAGCCAAGTCAGCCAAGGTTAACCTTCGCGGAACCCGGCGAGGAGCGCAAGCCTGGCCTTCCCCAAACACAGATCCGAGCTTTTCACCCTCTACCCTCCCCTCAGCCTGGCCTTTTCTTCCGCCCTCACAGCCACCGCGACCCAACGCTGAGGAAAGACCCCGACTTGTGGTGTCCTTCCCCTTGCCCAAACTGGCCACGAAAGGACATATAGCGAGAGAGAAAGAGGTGCGGGGGGACGGGGGGGGTCGATTGAAAATAGTGTAATTTATCACTTTTATTTTTCCTATAGGATTTTCTGCCGTCTCTTGGCAAAAATGGCAAATAATGATGCTGTTCTGAAGAGACTGGAGCAGAAGGGTGCAGAGGCAGATCAAATCATTGAATATCTTAAGCAGCAAGTTTCTCTACTTAAGGAGAAAGCAAGTAAGAAAATTTAAAATTTTTTGAGGAGATACAACATATTTTAACTGGATGTTCTTGATCCTAGTTTTGCAGGCAACTTTGAGGGAAGAGAAGAAACTTCGAGTTGAAAATGCTAAACTGAAGAAAGAAATTGAAGAACTGAAACAAGAGCTAATTCAGGCAGAAATTCAAAATGGAGGTAATTAAATATAGAAAATTTGAGTAATCCAGTATGAATGACATTATTTCATTTTCTGTCTCAGTGAAGCAAATACCATTTCCATCTGGTACTCCACTGCACGCTAATTCTATGGTTTCTGAAAATGTGATACAGTCTACAGCAGTAACAACCGTATCTTCTGGTACCAAAGAACAGATAAAAGGAGGAACAGGAGACGAAAAGAAAGCGAAAGAGAAAATTGAAAAGAAAGGTATTTTTGACCTTTAAGCATATTTAGCTCTTCTGATGTTTACCCATTCATAAATACTTTTTAGGAGAGAAGAAGGAGAAAAAACAGCAATCAATAGCTGGAAGTGCCGACTCTAAGCCAATAGATGTTTCCCGTCTGGATCTTCGAATTGGTTGCATCATAACTGCTAGAAAACACCCTGATGCAGATTCTTTGTATGTGGAAGAAGTAGATGTCGGAGAAATAGCCCCAAGGACAGTTGTCAGTGGCCTGGTGAATCATGTTCCTCTTGAACAGGTAATCTGTACAACTGAAATTCCTGTTGTGTACATCTTTACTTACCAGTTTATATTTCACACAGATGCAAAATCGGATGGTGATTTTACTTTGTAACCTGAAACCTGCAAAGATGAGGGGAGTATTATCTCAAGCAATGGTCATGTGTGCTAGTTCACCAGAGAAAATTGAAATCTTGGCTCCTCCAAATGGGTCTGTTCCTGGAGACAGAATTACTTTTGATGCTTTCCCAGGTAGGTATTTATTAGTAATTACTTAATAGTTTTAATTTTCTTGTGCTTTTTTTCTCCTACACAGGAGAGCCTGACAAGGAGCTGAATCCTAAGAAGAAGATTTGGGAGCAGATCCAGCCTGATCTTCACACTAATGATGAGTGTGTGGCTACATACAAAGGAGTTCCCTTTGAGGTGAAAGGGAAGGGAGTATGTAGGGCTCAAACCATGAGCAACAGTGGAATCAAATAAAATGCTTCCACTACCAAAAGACATTAGAGAAAACCTTAAAAGTAATAAAGAGAAATATATTTGTCACTTATACCTAAAATATGAGTGGCTCATTTTTGCATTACTCTCTTCTAGACTTGACTAGTCATTTACTTGGTATATATTGTTTTCATTGATTGGGGAAACACTAGATTTTTACCTCGGTTTTTGATCATTTATAATGGAGAGAGGAAGTTGCCTATGTTTTGTAATAATTTATTTTTTAGCAGGAATATTGATTAGCAGCTTTTTTTTCTTTATACACATAGATAACTAACTAGATTAATGTTTAGTTTCTTATTTGTAGGCACAGGATGCATGAAATTTCAAGCTCTGGGATTTTTTGTATATTGTGTATCTGTATCAAAAATATCCTCTCCTTTTCAAAAATGACAGGTTGGAAAATGTTTGTCAGACTTATTAACTGGTCATATTATAATAATACTGATAATGACCAACTGCTCATTCTGAAAGCCAAACATAAAAGCTAGGAGAAGTGGCATCTGAACATTTTTGCTTTGCTGCCAGAGTAACCCTGACTAATAATACAATAACAGCAATTTTTTTAAAAAACTGAGATTTCCTACTGGCTTGAAGTTTTTCTATTTAGCAAAATAATTAGTAATAAGTTTTGACTAGGTCTAAAGAATGAACACATTGTAAACAGTTGCCACAGTAGTTTCTAATAAATTGATCATAAAAGCAGCTATCCTTTTTTTTTTTAATTCTAGCTTCTTTTTAAAGATTATTTGGGTACCTAATAAAGGATAATTTATATCTTATTACAGACTGATATTTTGCTTTTTCATGTGTCATCATACTGTCAGTATATTAAAAGAAATTACAGCCTAAAACTTAACATATACCATACATATATATTAAGGTGTCAAATAGCTATTCTCACTCATCTTACAAATATTGTAAGAGCAATAAAAATTAATTGAGGAATTATAAGCCTACAGGTCATCAGCCTTGAGGTGATTACTGATGATTTGGGCTTACACACATGTCAGCAAGATAGGGAGTGTGGATAGGGGAGGGCTGGTAGCTAACAAGGGGCCTCACAGAGAAATATTAGTGACTTTAACCAGGTTTCAGAATCTGGGCCTTACCTTTACAGGTTCAACAAAAGAATGGCATCAATAGAGGCAGAAGTATAGACATTGTTTTAAAAATACACACATGCACACACACACAAAACATTTTAGCATTATAGCTGTCTGAATCCTTCAATAAGAAGGAGAGGCACACACAAATACACACACTCACACAAAACTCAACAACCATAAAACAACCCTGCATGTTATAAAAGGCAGAATTAAATTTTATTTATTTAAATCCATGGAACTCTGGTAGGCCAGGATATATTATAGTACCATTATCAATGTGATATTCTGAAAATATGAACTGAGCGTCATTAACAATTGTTGGTACCTAAACACAAAATGAATTTCAAAAGTTACTTTGTTCTCAAGATATGTCATTCTTTTGGGAATAAATACTTCTGGTGACAAAGTCTTTTGTGAGTTTTTTGCTCTAATTTTTCTCAATTATATTAAATTTCTTTAATATAATTTAAATAATATTTCAACTACCTAGGTAGTTGAAATTTTCCCAACTAAATGTTGAAATACTGTACCCCAGATCAAATTATCTAATGTTTTGTTAGTGAAACCTAAACTGATGATTAAATCGTTCATCAAACCTAGAGATAATAAAAACTATTGGTCTTTTGTTAAAAGCCCATAATGTAGCATCATCAGTAGCTCATTTGTGCT